GCCCGCTAGTATTTTGTATTTTTAGTAGAGATGAGGTTTCACCGTGTTAGCCAGGATGGTCTTTATCTCCTGACCTTATGATCCGCCCGCCTCAGCCTCCCAAAGTGCTGGGATTACACGCGTGAGCCACAGTGCCCGGCCAGAATGCATTTTTCCTCCCACACCAAAGCACCTGCAGTATGGGTGAAGCAGCCTGGAGCCTGGCTGCATAAGCCTGCACAGCAGGAGGGTCCCAGCAGGAGGGTAGAGGTGCCACTGCCTGGGTCCAGCTCACAGGCTGCCAGGGAGGCTCCGATCTGGCTCCCTGGTGCTGGCAGTGTCCTGTTCCCAGGATCTGCACGTGGGGGTGCCTTCCTGCATCTCCCCATCAGTGGTAGGTGCTCCTCCCAGCCCCCTCTTGCAGGCCTGGAGACAGCGGCCTGCACCTCAACCCTACTGCATGCCAGTGAAGCGAAGCACCCCGGGCCAGAAGCCCCACAGCTGTTGGCCCTGGTTTGGACACCAGGCAGGGGGCACCACAGCAGGAGCTAGCAGCCCAGCCCCGATTCTGTGGCCCCGAGTGCCCCGTTGCTGATGGCCCTGTGTTCTGGGTGCGGACCAAGGAGGAGCAGGTGTGGAAGGCGCCTCAGGCAGGCCCTGGGCTCCGTGGGCGTCTTGTGCTCGGAGATTTTGAGGCCATTTGCATCCAGCTCCGCCAACCAGAGCTCTAAGCTGCAGCGGCGGCCACCCGCAACAGCGCCACCACTAGTGTCTTGGGGGCTTTCTTCAGAGGAGGCTGTCAGCATCCTCGAGTTCCAGGCGCTCTAGCCCCAGTCCTGCTTCAAGAGGCTTTTTCCCACCACAGGCTTCTCTCCTCAGTGGCCAGAAAGCTGGGCCAACTCCCATGAACTTTGCCAGTAACGCAAGGCTGTCACTGACATTTGTGGCGCCAAGACTTGCGCACGCGGATTGCACACATCGGCCACTTCCTGGACCACGTGCAATGACACGCGCACGCCTCACGCACACGCCGCATAACGTCTGAGGCGCGCGCCCCGCACGCGCGCCCCGCACGCGCATAACGGCTTGGCTTACCTGTAACGGGTACACTTCGCTTCGCGTTCCTCGCTTGGCCTTGCGTTCCTAGCTTGGCTTGGCTGTTAGTAGCTTTGCCTGGTGTTTCTTGCTTGGATTGGCGTTTCCTCCCTCGCATTCCTTTGCTGGACTTGACCTTTTCTCTGCTGGGTTTGGCATTCCCTTGACTGGGCTGGGTGTTTCCTTGGGAGGGGGGGCTTGGCCTTTCCTGGGGTGGGCGTGGGGTCCCCCTGGTGGGCGTGGGCTTTCCCCGGGTGGGTGTGGGTTTTCCCTGGGTGGGGTGGGCTGGGCTCCCTTGCTGGGCTTGGCAAGTTTTGGCTGGGATTGACCTTTCTCTTCAAACAGATTGGAAACCCAGGGTTTCCTGCTAGTTGGTGAAACTGGTTGGTAGACGCGATCTGTTCGCTACTACCGGCCTCCCCTGGCTGTTAAAAGCAGATGGTGGCTGAGGTTTGTTCAATGCCCGCTGCCTCTGCTGTGAAGAAGCCATTTGATCTCAGGAGCAAGATGGGCAAGTGGTGCCACCACCGCTTCCCCTGCTGCAGGGGGAGCGGCAAGAGCAACATGGGCACTTCTGGAGACCACGACGACTCCTTTATGAAGACGCTCAGGAGCAAGATGGGCAAGTGTTGCCACCACTGCTTCCCCTGCTGCAGGGGGAGCGGCACGAGCAATGTGGGCACTTCTGGAGACCATGACAACTCCTTTATGAAGACACTCAGGAGCAAGATGGGCAAGTGGTGCTGTCACTGCTTCCCCTGCTGCAGGGGGAGCGGCAAGAGCAACGTGGGCACTTGGGGAGACTACGACGACAGCGCCTTCATGGAGCCGAGGTACCACGTCCGTCGAGAAGATCTGGACAAGCTCCACAGAGCTGCCTGGTGGGGTAAAGTCCCCAGAAAGGATCTCATCGTCATGCTCAGGGACACTGACATGAACAAGAGGGACAAGCAAAAGAGGTAACCGGGCCTGGGATGGGAGGAGGCGGGACTACAATTTCCTGAAGTCTTCTCACTCTCATAGGACTGCTCTACATTTGGCCTCTGCCAATGGAAATTCAGAAGTAGTACAACTCCTGCTGGACAGACGATGTCAACTTAACGTCCTTGACAACAAAAAAAGGACAGCTCTGATAAAGGTATGCAGTAGTCAACTATATCAGCGTGAGATCTTATAATTTGTTTTTGGTCTAATACTGACAGGCCGTACAATGCCAGGAAGATGAATGTGTGTTAATGTTGCTGGAACATGGCGCTGATGGAAATATTCAAGATGAGTATGGAAATACCGCTCTACACTATGCTATCTACAATGAAGATAAATTAATGGCCAAAGCACTGCTCTTATATGGTGCTGATATTGAATCAAAAAACAAGGTATAGATCTACCAATTTTATCTTCAAAATACACATATTGTTTTTGTTTTATATTGTTTTACAGTGTGGCCTCACACCACTTTTGCTTGGCGTACATGAACAAAAACAGCAAGTGGTGAAATTTTTAATCAAGAAAAAAGCTAATTTAAATGCACTTGATAGATATGGAAGGTATGGTTATTTCTTTTAATCTGTGTGTTGTTTTCTAAAGGAGAAATTATCTCTGTAATTTTAGAACTGCCCTCATACTTGCTGTATGTTGTGGATCAGCAAGTATAGTCAATCTTCTACTTGAGCAAAATGTTGATGTATCTTCTCAAGATCTATCTGGACAGACGGCCAGAGAGTATGCTGTTTCTAGTCATCATCATGTGTAAGTGTTTACATGAAAAGGCTAGTTAATGCAGTAATTTGGTTTATTACATTTTTATACATAGAATTTGTGAATTACTTTCTGACTATAAAGAAAAACAGATGCTAAAAATCTCTTCTGAAAACAGCAATCCAGGTAAGACTTGTGATAATGAATTACTTTAGGTCCATTTTAACTGAATATATGGATTTCTCAACAGAACAAGACTTAAAGCTGACATCAGAGGAAGAGTCACAAAGGCTTAAAGTCAGTGAAAATAGCCAGCCAGAGGCATGGAAAATTTTAAGTTTAAATTTTTGATTAGCAAATTAACCTTCTATTTTTGCATCTGCAGAAAATGTCTCAAGAACCAGAAATAAATAAGGACTGTGATAGAGAGGTATACCTTTATGTTCAAATGTTTCTGTGGAATAACCATCCTTAATATCAAACTTCCACTCAAGGTTGAAGAAGAAATAAAGAAGCATGGAAGTAATCCTGTGGGATTACCAGAAAACCTGACTAATGGTGCCAGTGCTGGCAATGGTGATGATGGATTAATTCCACAAAGGAAGAGCAGAAAACCTGAAAATCAGCAATTTCCTGACACTGAGAATGAAGAGTATCACAGGTAAGCCTATAGGAGATAACTATATGCTGTCACAGTATTTCATGAAAATTAAAATTTCTTCTAGTGACGAACAAAATGATACCCAGAAACAACTTTCTGAAGAACAGAACACTGGAATATCACAAGATGAGATTCTGACTAATAAACAAAAGCAGATAGAAGTGGCTGAAAAGGAAATGAATTCTAAGGTATTTTCTTTAGTCATTATCAAATGTTTTCAGTGCTAACTAAAAGTTCCCTTTGTTTACTTAGCTTTCTCTTAGTCATAAGAAAGAAGAAGATCTCTTGCGTGAAAACAGCATGTTGCGGGAAGAAATTGCCATGCTAAGACTGGAACTAGATGAAACAAAACATCAGAACCAGCTAAGGGAAAATAAAATTTTGGAGGAAATTGAAAGTGTAAAAGAAAAACTTCTAAAGGCTATACAACTGAATGAAGAAGCATTAACGAAAACCAGTATTTAAGTACAGTGGACAGCTTAGGATTTTGACAACTGAGAATGCTCAGTTCTGAACTGGAGAATGTAAGACACAGCTAGGAAACACTGGAAATGGAAATTCAATCATGTCATTGTAGACTGACTACTGCTCTACATGATTGTGATCAAAGTCAGATAGCTGAAAGGGACTTCTTTCCAGAGAACAAACATCAACAGGTTTATTTACAGGAGAAAATGAATTCTTATATATCTCACCTAAAAGATAACAGTGAGATTCTTTCTGAACAACTCTAACGCTGACAGTAAAATTAACAACCTAAAAATTAAGCTCCATCACACAGGATAAATTCTGAGAGAAAAGATGAGGCAGGCCACCATCTTTCCTGTTTGGGCAACTTAGTCATTCCAGCGTGCGGGCTTTGGAGAGTACAAACTCACCAGGGACAGAAGAGATCCTGTGGCATAGCACAGCTGCTTTACCAAATCATGGCCAGAATGCTTCTGTAAGCAGGCCCCTGATCCTGTTCCTCGTCACTGGACAGGATCTCCCACCTGAGGCCTCCAGCTACACCCACCAGTGTTCCCTGGCCAATGGAGATTTGAAACCTTCCTGGGACAGAGTTCCCAGAGAGAGGGGTGGGCCATGATGGGCAGGTCTTCCTGGCCTGGGTCTCCAGCCAGCCCCCCACTTGAGCCTTCAAGCCAGTAGCAACTCAGCAACTCCCTGGACAGAGCTTCCAGGAGCAACAGAAATCCTCTCTGCCACTGCCTCTGCAGTGGAACTGCCCTTGCTACCCTCAGAATGTCAAGGGAGCAAAGACCCTAAGTGCCATATTGACACCTCCAACAAGCTGCAGTTGACACAAGGAACAAGTCAGTCCATCTTCCACGGGTACAACACACCCCTTACTGCTCATCAACAGACAAGGAACCCTGGCTTGGGCCCACAGCACAGACCCTCCATCCTGGGGTGATTACATTAAGTAACTCCTAACTTACACCTCTCTGGGGTGTAGCCCCCAGGAGACAAGGAAAGTGGTGGAGCAGCAAGTCAGCTGATGTGGAGCCTGGAGGGCAGGGACATCTATGTCTCTAGGCTCCACTTGCTCTTATGAGACACTTTATCCCAGCACTTAAGGAGTGCTGAGGTCAGACCAGCCCCATCTCACGTGCAAGATTGCCCAGCACAGATCAGGTCTAAGAGTTCTCTTCCTAAAAAGGGGGACTTGCTTAAAAAAGAAGTCTGGCCGCGTTTGTGTAGAGCAGTTGTGCTGTGCTGAGGATTCACTTTTGAGAGAGTTCTCCTCTGAGACCTGATCTCTGCTGGGCAGTCTTGCACATGAGATGGGGCTGGTCTGACCTCAGCACCCCTTAGTCTGCTTGCCTCTCCCAGGACCCCAGCCAGGCCACACCTGCTTAGAGGGCACTTTTGGGTGCCCACACCATAGCTTCTGTACAAGCAGACCGTGGCTGATCAGTGGAGAGCTGCAGCAAGGTGACCTCTACAGCCACGTACCAGCCTGCACATTACCTCTCCATACTGCAGCCCTTTATATGGAAACTTCCTACATCACTTAGCTGTGTGTGTTTACACAGGTGGGTTTTGTTGTACTTGCCCTAACAGCATATGGGAATGCAGCACACACCCCAACCCACACCAACTGCCACTGAAGATGAAGCCATGGTGGGCACAGAACCAAAAACCCCACCCCTGCTAGCATCTCACCCTTGAGGTAATGCTGTGCAGAGGAAAAGGGACCTTCTTATACCCTGAGTGACCACTGTTGCTTGGGGGGGATCAGAGAAGGCACCTTCACTGGCCAGCCACCCACCCCAAACCAGAACTACCTCCAGTGCAACAGCACACACAGTCAGCAGGGGCCCCCTGGCCCACACCCCAGCTGTTTTGCCTCCACCACTAGGTGAATGCCCACAGGGAGGCAGGGACTTTTGCATCTGCTAGCATTCTGCCACAGCTGCCACACTTTGGTCCCCTCAGTGCGGTGGACTCCAAACCTCGATGAGCCAGAGAACAAAGTTGTGGCCCAATACAAGTTCCCCAGAGTTAAAGCACACAGTCCAAGAATTGGGAGCTGCATGTTGGCCCCTTAAAATCCTCCAAAGACAAAACCTGTTGGCTGAATCCACCTTACACCACAATCAAATCCTCAAGGTCATCAGATATAATAAAGGAAAAATACCCTGTCCAAAGGTCAGCAGCCTCAAAGATTGAAGGTGGATAAGCCCATAAAGATGAGAAAAAGACTCTGTGCAAGAACACTGAAAACTCAAAAATTCAGCATGCTTTCTTTTCTCCAAATGACTGCATCAACTCTCCAGCAAGTGTTCAGAACTGGGCTGAGGCTGAGATGTCTGAAATGATACAAGCAGAGTTCAGGATATGGGTAGGAACAAAGTTCCCTGAGTGAAAGAAGTATGTTGTAATCCAATACAAGGAAGCTAAAAATCATTGTAAAACATTGCAGGAACTAACAGACAAAATAGCAAGTATAAAGAAGAAAATAACTGACCTGACAGAGCTGTAAATCACACTAGAAGAATTTTCATAATGCAGTCACACGGTGATTGTGTGTGATTGCATTATGAAAATTATTGTAGTATGTGTGGGCACCTGAGAGTGCCCTGTAAGCAGATGTGGCCAGGCTGGGGTCCTGGGAGAGGCAAGCAGACTAGGGAGGGCTGAGGTCAGACCAGCTCCATCTCATGTGCAAGACCATCCAACAGAATAGACCAAGAAGAGGAAAGAATCCCAGAATCTGGAAACTGGCTTTCTGAAATAAAACAGGCAAACAAGAATGGGGGAAAAAAGAATGAAAGGGAATGAACAAAACATCCGAGAAATATGGGATTATATAAACGACTAAATCTATGACTGATTAATGTACCTGAAAGAGATGAGGAGAATGGAACCAACTTGGAAAACACATTTCAGAATATCATTCATGAGAATGTCCCCAACCTAGCCAGACAGGCCAACACTCAACTTCAGGAAATCCAGAGAACCTCAGTAAGATATGCCATGAGAAGATCATCCCCAAGACACATAATCATCAGATTCTCTGCGGTCAAAATGAAAGAAAAAGTGTTAAAGGCAGCTAGGGAGAAAGGCAACATCACCTGCAAAGGGAATTCCATCAGACTTAGCAGACCTCTCAACTGAAACTGTACAAGCCAGAAAAGATATTCAACATCTTAAAGAAAAGAAATTTCAACCCGGAATTTCATGTCCAGCAAAATTAAGCATCATAAGTGAAGGAGAAACAAGATCCTTTTCAGGCAAGCAAATGCTGAGGGAATTCATTATCACCAGACCTACCTTACAAGAGCTCCTGAAGGAAGCACTAAATATGGAAAGAAAAGACCACCACCAGCCACTACAAAAACACACTGAAGTACACAGACAAGTGATGCTAAAAACCAACCACATACATAAGTCTGCAAAAAAGCCAGCTGACAGCATGACGAGAGGATCAAATCCACACATACCATTACTAACCTTAAATGGAAATGGGCTAAATGCTCCAATTGAAAGACACAGGGGGCAAGCTGGATAAAGAACCAAGACCCATTGGAGTATGCCGTCTTCAAGAAACCCATCTCACATGCAGTGCCCTACAT